TCAAGTTGGTGGGGAGCATTCTCTCATCCTATCTGCACCAGAGGCAGAGCTGGGTTCCAGGGTAACTTCAGTAGAATCCTAGGGATGGTCTCCCCTCATTGTGAATGCTTCAGTTTACCAAGAGATTCTCCCCATTCTCACTTCATCCTGGAAATGGGAGTGGGCACCCACACAAGCATTCACAAGCGAGGACACTGAGGCTCTGAAAGGGCCACAAGCTGTGGAGTCAAGGTTGACACCAGCCCCAGTCTTCTGCCCACAGCAGGGAAGAGCCAGGGGCCTCCAGGACAGAAAGGACTGGGTTGTGCAGAGATGAGCTTCCTGGCTCTGGAAGAATCTAAACAGAGGCTGTGCAAACTCCGGGAACTGGGGCTTGGGACAGGCCTGCACACAGTGCCTGTTCAGCCCAGGGAAGCGAAGCGAGTGGCTGCAGAGGGCTGCATCCTGCCGTCCCCAGCCCCCCACAACCGTACAGCCGTGCCCAGGTTTCCGCTTAGGGAACCAGGAGGTCCAGGCCCTTTCTGCCAGCAGCCGGGCGTGCAAGCCCCCGACAGAGAGAAATCTTAAAGATAGCTAGAGCCACGGGGGCTGTAAGTTCAGCATGCCTCCTTTTCTGGTCTCCGCTGAAGCTGTCACTCCACCATTAAACCTGTGACTCTAGGCCTTAAGCCTGTTGAAGGTCGAGCCCCCAAAAGGGTCACATATGCTCCTGCCTTGGGCCGCGGGGCCCGGGACTCTTCCCGCGGGTGGGGTGGGGAGGAGCGGCAGGGTCTGAGGTGTGGGGGCGGGGGCGCACCCGGGGCGCTCGGGTAGCAGCTGGGGCGCAGGACGCCCGAGCCAGTAGGGCAGGATTCGGGCTGCGCGGGGACGAGAGGCGCGCGGGCACGGGTGGGCGCGTGGCCGCGGCGGGGGCGCGCGGGGGCGGGCCAGCCCGGGAAGAGAGAGGGAGGGAGGGAGAGAAGAGGGCGGTGCCGGCAGGTTGGCGGCGGCTGCTATTTGAGCGCAGGTCCCGGGCCGGGCGCTCAGAGCGCTTGGAGCCAGCGCTGCAGGGAGATAGCAGCGCGCAGCCCGCAGAGGCGCTGCGGCCCGTGCAGCCCCGGAGGCCCCTCGCGGAGAAGGCGGCGGCGGAGGAGAGGCCGAGTTACCGCCCGCCGCCCGCGCCCCCCCAACCCCGCCGCCGCCGCCGCCGCCGCCACTGCCCCCCCTCCCCGCGGCGCCGCATCTTGAATGGAAACATGGCGGTGCCGGCTCGGACCTGCGGCGCCTCTCGGCCCGGCCCAGCGCGGACTGCGCGCCCCTGGCCCGGCTGCGGCCCCCACCCTGGCCCCGGCACCCGGCGCCCGACGTCCGGGCCCCCGCGCCCGCTGTGGCTGCTGCTGCCGCTTCTACCGCTGCTCGCCGCCCCCGGCGCCTCTGCCTACAGCTTCCCCCAGCAGCACACGTAAGTGGCCTCGGCCGGCCGCGAGACCCCGGTCCTGACACCTCTCTCCTCTCTCTGCATACAGGATGCAGCACTGGGCCCGGCGTCTGGAGCAGGAGGTCGACGGCGTGATGCGGATTTTTGGAGGCGTCCAGCAGCTCCGTGAGGTGAGCCCGGTGCCACTTGCTGTCTCTTCAGGTGGTCTCACCCCTGGCTTCTGCTTCCTTCCAGATTTACAAGGACAACCGGAACCTGTTCGAGGTACAGGAGAATGAGCCTCAGAAGTTGGTGGAGAAGGTGGCAGGGGACATTGAGAGCCTTCTGGACAGGAAGGTGCAGGCCCTGAAGGTAGGTGTGTGTTTTGGGGGCAGGGGGGCGGCCGCTTCTGACCTCCCTGTGCTCTGTCCCTCAGAGACTGGCTGATGCTGCAGAGAACTTCCAGAAAGCACACCGCTGGCAGGACAACATCAAGGTAGGAACCCCAGCACCCTGCCCAGCACTTAGAGCTAGTGCTGAGGCCTCTCTCCCCTCACCAGGAGGAAGACATCGTGTACTATGACGCCAAGGCTGACGCTGAGCTGGTGAGCACCCCCTCCTGAGCCACACCTCCTTGCCTGACATTGCTCGGGGGTGCCCTTTCTGCAGGACGACCCTGAGAGTGAGGATGTGGAAAGGGGGTCTAAGGCCAGCACCCTAAGGCTGGACTTCATCGAGGACCCAAACTTCAAGAACAAGGTCAACTATTCATACGCGGCTGTACAGATCCCTACGGACATCTACAAAGGCTGTGAGTGTGCAGAGCAATCGGGACAGCCCATCGCTCCCCACCCCAGCTCCCCGCTTCCCCCCAGCCACTGTCATCCTCAATGAGCTCAACTGGACAGAGGCCCTGGAGAATGTGTTCATGGAAAACCGCAGACAAGACCCCACACTGCTGTGGCAGGTCTTCGGCAGCGCCACAGGAGTCACTCGCTACTACCCGGGTAGGTACCAGCCCCTGTCCCCTGTCTACCCAGCCAGTCCCCCTCACCTTCTCTCCTCCCTCAGCCACCCCGTGGCGAGCCCCCAAGAAGATCGACCTGTACGATGTCCGAAGGAGACCCTGGTGAGCGAGCAAGAAGGGGCTGGGGAGGGACAGCCTTACCCTAACAGAGGCATCTCCTGGGCAGGTATATCCAGGGGGCCTCGTCACCCAAAGACATGGTCATCATCGTGGATGTGTGAGTGAGCAGTGCTGGCAAGTGGGGCTGGGGCTCCTCCACGTCCCCTGCCTGACCTCTCCAGGAGTGGCAGTGTGAGCGGCCTGACCCTGAAGCTGATGAAGACATCTGTCTGCGAGATGCTGGACACGCTGTCTGATGATGACTATGTGAATGTGGCCTCGGTGAGTGCCAAGGTGGCAGACGGGGTGAAATGTGAGGCCACTCACCACCCTACTGTTCCTGCAGTTCAACGAGAAGGCACAGCCTGTGTCATGCTTCACACACCTGGTGCAGGCCAATGTGCGCAACAAGAAGGTGTTCAAGGAAGCTGTGCAGGGCATGGTGGCCAAGGGCACCACAGGCTACAAGGCCGGCTTTGAGTATGCCTTTGACCAGCTGCAGAACGTGAGCCCCATGGGTGGGCAAGTGGGCGGCTGAGAGCTGCCTGCCTCCGCCTCACTCCCCTCAGTCCAACATCACTCGGGCCAACTGCAACAAGATGATCATGATGTTCACGGATGGTGGTGAGGACCGCGTGCAGGACGTCTTTGAGAAGTACAATTGGCCAAACCGGACGGTGAGGCTCAACCGAGGCAGGGGCTACCCTGATGGCCACAGCAGTAACCTCAAACCCCCCACAGGTGCGCGTGTTTACTTTCTCCGTGGGGCAGCATAACTATGACGTCACACCGCTGCAGTGGATGGCCTGTGCCAACAAAGGTACCTCCCCTGCGCATCACTGTCAGGGGCCTCAGGCCCACCTCTGCCTCTCCTTCCTTCACAGGCTACTATTTTGAGATCCCTTCCATCGGAGCCATCCGCATCAACACACAGGTGAGACTTGGGGAGGCCCCTCCTCCCAGCCCACTCATTACCCCCACCACTGCCCCCTCCCCAGGAATATCTAGATGTGTTGGGCAGGCCCATGGTGCTGGCAGGCAAGGAGGCCAAGCAGGTGCAGTGGACCAACGTGTATGAGGATGCACTGGTAAGGCCTCTGGACAAGGAAGGGGTGGGGCTCAGGTGACTCCATCATCTTCCTCTCCCTTCAGGGACTGGGGTTGGTGGTAACAGGGACCCTCCCTGTTTTCAACCTGACACAGGATGGCCCTGGGGAAAAGAAGGTGAGGAAAGGGGAGGGTTGGGGCTATGGGTGCACTGAGGAGCCCCCCATGCTTCTGCTCCCAGAACCAGCTGATCCTGGGCGTGATGGGCATTGACGTGGCTCTGAATGACATCAAGAGGCTGACCCCCAACTACACGGTGAGCATCCCCCTGCCCATCCGCGTACCCTGCCAGACCCTGAGCCCCCAATCTGTGCCTCCAGCTTGGAGCCAACGGCTATGTGTTTGCCATTGACCTGAACGGCTACGTGTTGCTGCACCCCAATCTCAAGCCCCAGGTGAGCCAGACGGGTGGCCTGGAGGGTGGGCAGGACTTCTGACTTCCCACCCTGCCTCCAACAGACCACCAACTTCCGGGAGCCTGTGACTCTGGACTTCCTGGATGCGGAGCTAGAGGATGAGAACAAGGAAGAGGTAAGGAGAGGAGGAGAACAGGGGTGGGGGACGGCCCTGCCCCTCACATCTCTGGCCCTTCCAGATCCGTCGGAGCATGATTGATGGCAACAAGGGCCACAAGCAGATCAGAACGTTGGTCAAGTCCCTGGATGAGGTAAGGAGGCAGGGCTGGGGGCCAGGGAGTCAGCCCAAGTACCTGACCCAGCCTCCTCTCCCAGAGGTACATAGATGAGGTGACACGGAACTACACCTGGGTGCCTATAAGGAGCACTAACTACAGGTAAGTGAGGCCAGGGCTGGGCGGGCAGAGAGCCCAGCCGTGACCCGAGCTTCTCCCCCCTCAGCCTGGGGCTGGTGCTCCCACCCTACAGCACCTTCTACCTCCAAGCCAATCTCAGTGACCAGATCCTGCAGGTCAAGTGTAAGTGGCCCGGCCCCTGCCTGCGCCCTGCATCCTCGCTTTCTCTCTTGGTGGACTGTCCCAGTGCCAATCAGCAAACTGAAGGGCAAGTATATTCAGAACCAGTGCACCCTCCTCCCCCGCCGGATAACCCCCCGTTTCTGTTGCAGATTTTGAGTTCCTGCTCCCCAGCAGCTTTGAGTCTGAAGGACACGTTTTCATTGCTCCCAGGTAGCTTGCGTGTGGCCTTGCTGAGGTGTCCTAGCCCACTCTTCTTGCCCCTCCCCATCCCTAGAGAGTACTGCAAGGACCTGAATGCCTCAGACAACAACACCGAGTTCCTGAAAAACTTTATTGAGCTCATGGAGAAAGTGACTCCAGACTCCAAGCAGTGTGAGTGCCTGGCAGGGCAGCTGGCTCTGGGCCCCCCACCCCCACCCCTCCCCTCCTGTTCCAGGCAACAACTTCCTTCTGCACAACCTGATCTTGGACACGGGCATCACGCAGCAGCTGGTAGAGCGTGTGTGGAGGGACCAGGATCTCAACACGTAGGCATCACCCAGCCTGTGGGGGCAGAAGGGGCCTGTGACCCCACCCCCCTGCTACCCCCAGGTACAGCCTACTGGCCGTGTTCGCTGCCACAGACGGTGGCATCACCCGAGTCTTCCCCAACAAGTAAGTGACCTATCCCACTACCCAAACCCTGCTTACCTACCAGTCTGCCTCTTGGGTGCTCCAGGGCAGCTGAGGACTGGACAGAGAACCCTGAGCCCTTCAATGCCAGCTTCTACCGCCGCAGCCTGGATAACCACGGTTATGTCTTCAAGCCCCCACACCAGGATGGTGAGTGTCCCCGCAGTGTGCCCAGCAGCAGGCCCCACTCCTGACTTCCCCACCCAACCCCCAGCCCTGTTAAGGCCGCTGGAGCTGGAGAATGACACTGTGGGCATCCTCGTCAGCACAGCTGTGGAGCTCAGCCTAGGCAGGCGCACACTGAGGCCAGCAGGTGAATGTTTGGGACAGAGGTGGGGAAACAGGTAGCACTGATGGTCCCTTGCTCTCCCCCAAAGTGGTGGGCGTCAAGCTGGACCTAGAGGCTTGGGCTGAGAAGTTCAAGGTGCTAGCCAGCAACCGTACCCACCAAGACCAGCCTCAGAAGGTATTTGGGCAGGGGCGGGGGCAGTAACCCAGTGGGTGGCTTACGGTCCTCACTCTCTGCCCAGCAGTGCGGCCCCAACAGCCACTGTGAGATGGACTGCGAGGTTAACAATGAGGTGTGTGTGCCCTGAACCTACCCTGGACCCTACTCCATTTTCCTCCCCATTCCCTTCCTCCTAGGACTTACTCTGTGTCCTCATTGATGATGGAGGATTCCTGGTGCTGTCAAACCAGAACCATCAGTGGGACCAGGTGAGGATCAGGAAGAGAGTGAAAGAAGAGAGCTGTGACCATGGCTTTCTCCTGACATCCTCAGGTGGGCAGGTTCTTCAGTGAGGTGGATGCCAACCTGATGCTGGCACTCTACAATAACTCCTTCTACACCCGCAAGGAGTCCTATGACTATCAGGCAGCCTGTGCCCCTCAGCCCCCTGGCAACCTGGGTGCTGCACCCCGGGGTGTCTTTGTGGTGAGTCCCCAGAGATGCCTGGACTGGAGATGAGTGGCAGTCCACGCCCCTCTCTCCACTGCAGCCCACCGTTGCAGATTTCCTTAACCTGGCCTGGTGGACCTCTGCTGCCGCCTGGTGAGTCCTGAGCGGGAGGTGGGTAGAGAAGGACCACCTGCACTCGGCTCCCCGTGCGCTGCAGGTCCCTGTTCCAGCAGCTTCTCTACGGCCTCATCTACCACAGCTGGTTCCAAGCAGGTAGGTAGGGCTTTGGAGGCGCCTCCTCAAGTGGGCGGAGCTGAGGCGCTCTGGGCCCTCGCAGACCCCGCGGAGGCCGAGGGGAGCCCCGAGACGCGCGAGAGCAGCTGCGTCATGAAACAGACCCAGTACTACTTCGGCTCGGTAAACGCCTCCTACAACGCCATCATCGACTGCGGAAACTGCTCCAGGTGCTGGCAGTGGGGCGGGACCAGAGGCCAAGCTCAACGCCCCGCCTTTCCGGGCTGCCCGCAGGCTGTTCCACGCGCAGAGACTGACCAACACCAATCTTCTCTTTGTGGTGGCCGAGAAGCCGCTGTGCAGCCAGTGCGAGGCTGGCCGGCTGCTGCAGAAGGAGACGCACTGTATCCTGCCCCCGCCCTCCCCGCCGCCCGCTGTCCGCCTCCTTGACTCCCCACCCATGCCCAGCGGACGGCCCGGAGCAGTGTGAGCTAGTGCAGAGACCGCGATACCGGAGAGGCCCGCACATCTGCTTCGACTACAACGCGACAGTGAGGAGAGGGGGCGGTGGACCCGAAATCCCCAGGCCGACCAGCTCCTTGTCTCTCCCCGCAGGAAGATACCTCAGACTGTGGCCGCGGGGCCTCCTTCCCGCCGTCGCTGGGCGTCCTGGTCTCCCTGCAACTGCTGCTCCTCCTGGGCCTGCCGCCCCGGCCGCAGCCTCAAGTCCTCGTCCACGCCTCTCGCCGCCTCTGAGCACCCTGCCCCACCCCACCTCCACTCCCACCTCACCCGGCCTCTTCGCCTTTCCCACCCTCCTGCCCCACACTCCCCGCCTTAGAGCCTCGTCCCTCCCTCACTGAAGGACCTGAGCTGGCCAGGCCCTGAGAGTCTGGTCTGCGCCTTGGGATGGGGAGTCCCAAAGCGGGACGCCGCAGGTGTTTGGCACCCAAATCACATCTCACCTCCGAACTGTTCAAGTGTCCCCAGACCCTTCTTGCCTGCTGGGCTCCCCCCAGTGGGATGGGACAGGGAGGCCACACGCACTGGTGCCAAAACCAGGCCTCTGCTGCCGCCCTTCCTGGAGGCTGCCTATGTTGGGGGGGACCCTGCCTCAGCTGACCCGGCCTCTCTGCCCCACCCAAGCCCAAACTTGGTTTCTGTGAGAATAGTGGAGGAAGGTGAGATGGCCAGTTTGAAGCCTGTGCCTCCCAGCTTAAATCCTAGCAGGAGAGAGGCTCTGGGGCAGCCCCCATGGGCTCCTGCCCCTTTCAGGCCTACAGCCACATCCCCAAGCCCACCAGGTGTCAGGATAGTCACAGTGATACCAGTTCAGACACTACCCCATATACACCTGGAACATTGAGGATGGAAACTGGACTCACATTCGACATACCCCACTGGGCACACGCACAAACACACACACTATGGGGTGGGGTGGGTGTAGGGGCTTACAAAGCCTTACACAGGGCGAGGGGTTGGTGGGAGGGTTGGCACCTGCACACTCCATCTCCTGCTCACCACCTGCCTCTAATCTGAGCTGCAGCCTGGCTGGTCCTCCCATTTCTAAAGCTGAATGTCAAACAGTGCCAAATGCTGGGGCAGGGGGTGAAGAACCCTCTGTCCCACCCCTAGCCACCAGTGTCCTCCAAGTGCCCCCTCACCTCTCCAGGTGCTCATTGTAACCATTTCTCACTAGTGTCAGGCCCCCAGTGGGACCACATGCCACTGCCTGCACCTTTCGGCAGAGGAACCCCCACCAGACATCACCCTTTGCCTTAGCAGGGGTGACTTTGTCTCTCCTGGCTGGGCCATCCTTCCGCCAATCTGGCCCTTACACACTCAGGCCTGTGCCCACTCCCTATCTCCTTCCCACCCCTACACACACACTCCCTGCTTGCAGGAGGCCAAACTGTCCCTCCCTTGCTGAACACACACACACACACACACACACAGGTGGGGACTGGGCACAGCTCTTCACACCATTCATTCTGGTCATTTCCCCCAAAGGCATCCCAGCCTGGGGGCCAGTGGGGAACTGAGGGCAAGGGGATATAGTGATGGGGCTCAGATGGACTGGGAGGAGGGGGAGGGTGATGCATTAATTAATGGCTTCGTTAATTAATGTCATGTTGCTTGTCGCTTTCTCAGTGTGTGTGTGTGGTCCATGCCCACTGCTGGTGCCAGGGTGGGTGTCCATGTGCACCCGGCCTGGATGCCAGCTGTGTCCTTCGGGGGCGTGCGTGTAACTGTAGTGTAGTCAGGTGCTCAATGGAGAATATAAACATATACAGAAAAATATATATTTTAAGTTTAAAAAACAGAAAAACAGACAAAACAATCCCCATCAGGTAGCTGTCTAACCCCCAGCTGGGTCTAATCCTTCTCATTACCCACCCGACCTGGCTGCCCCTCACCTTGGGCTGGGGGACTGGGGGGCCATTTCCTTTTCTCTGCCCTTTTTTTGTTGTTCTATTTTGTACAGACAAGTTGGAAAAACAACAGCGACAAAAAAGTCAAGAAACTTTGTAAAATATCGTGTGTGTGATTCCTTGTAAAATATTTTCAAATGGTTTATTACAGAAGATCAGTTATTAAATAATGTTCATATTTTCACTTCAAATGGTTCCCATCCACTGTATCAGCTTGGGGGTGAGGACTGGGTAGCTATGAAGACAGTTGGCCAAGACCTCAGAGTCCCACTTAGTGCTCTGCAGGGGGTGAAGACCATGGTAGCCCAGGTCCCTGTCAACCACAGGGCATGGCACTTGCTTCCACCAGTTATAATAGGTGCCAGGCCCTTGACATACATTGTCTCATAACATCTCAAAAAGCTGTCTT